CATGCTTAGCAATGTCATGGAAGTCTATGAAATGAGAAATGGGGCATGTGGCCGGGTGTGGTGGCTCACGCCTATAATCCCAGCACACTTTGGGAGGCCAAGGTGGGCGGATCGCTTGAGGTCAGGAGTTCAAGACCAGCCTGGCCAATATGGTGAAACCCTGTCTTTACTAAAAATGCAAAAATTAGGCCAGGCGTGGTGGCTCATGTCTATAATCCCAGCACTTTGGGAGGCCAAGGCAGTTCGATCACCTGAGGTCAGGAGTTCAAAAACAGCCTGGCCAACATGGCGAAACCCCATCTCTACTACCAAAAAAATAAAAAATTAGCTGGATGTGGTGGTGGGTGCCTCTAATCCCAGCTATTCAGGAGGCTGAGGCAGGAGAATTACTTGAACTTGGGAGGCGGAGGTTGCAGGGAGCCGAGATTGCACCAGTGCACTCCAACCGGGGCAACAGAGTGAGACTCCATCTCAAAAAAAAAAGAAAAAAAAGACTTTGGGAGGCCGAGGTGGGGGGATCGCTTGAGGTCAGGAGTTCAAGATCAGCCTGGCCAACGTGGTGAAACCCCATCTCTACTAAAAATACAAAAATTAGCCGGGTGTGGTGGCTCATACCTATAATCCCACCTACTCAGGAAGCTGAGGCAGGAGAATTGCTTGTACCTGGGAGGCGGAGGTTGCAGTAGGCCGAGATCGCACCATTGCACTCCAGCCTAGGTGACAAGAGCAAAACTCCATCTCAAAAAAAAAAAAAAAAAGAAATTAGCTGGGCATAATGGGCATCTGTAATCCCAGCTACTCGGGTGGATGAGGCAGGAGAATCACCTGAACCGGGGAGGCGGAGGTTGCAGTGAGCCAAGATTGCACCACTTCTTTCCAACCTGGGTGACAGAGCAAGGCTCCCTCTCAAGAATTCAAAAAAAAGAAAGAAAGAAATGGAGCATGTGAGAACTGCTTTCTGTTTTGTTTTATTTTGTTTGCTTTGAAACAGAAACACGTTTATTCTTAATGTTTTTGACCATTTTGATTCCACCCACTTTTTTCTTTCTCTTTTAAATTTCTAGCCATTCCTTCCAGAAAAATTCCATCCTCCAGATATTGAAGTTAGATGCTGTACAAGCCAATGTACAGTCCAGCTTTGCTCAGTCTGCTCTCCCTTCCATGGCTGAAGTTCTATGATTCTGCTCTGTTAGTTAGCACTGATGGAATCACCTGTAGCTACAGCTTAAGGAAGGAAGGAAGAAAGGAAAGAAGGAAGGGAAGGACGGAGGGGAGGAGGGAGGGAAAGGGAAAGAAAAGGAAAGGGGGAGGGAGGGAGGGAAAGGAAAGAGGGAGGGAAGGAGGGAGGGAGAGAGGAAGGAAGGAAGGCAGGGAGGAGGGAGGGAGAGAGGAAGGAAGGAAGGCAGGGAGGAGGGAGGGAGGGAAAGAGAAAGGAAATGCATAGGGCATTGTAACTTCCCCACAAAAATAGAGCTTTTGAGAAAATAGCAGCCTACTTTGTTCATTTATTCTTTGATTCAATCAGTCACAGAAACATTTATCAGGTATTTACTGAAAGCCAGACACTTTGCCAGGTTCACAAATACAGAAATGATTAAAAACCAACTGCTGCCTTCAAGGCGTTCCTAGTCAAGTAGACAAAGAGTTACAGTAGTGTGTGGGCCATAGCTAAGATCATCCTATCGCTTATTGCAGAGCAGCCCTCTAAGCTTAGATGAAGAATTGTAAGGCTTAACCACAGACGCCTCATATCATAGCTGGCTGGATCTGCGAAAGAAAGCCGAGGTGCAATTAGGAAGAAATGTGGAAATCCCCAGACTGCCACTGGGGTTGTTGGTACCAGTCTGTATCCTTGCCTAATCTGTTTTCATTGATCCACATTGGCCTCTGACTTTGCCCCTCAGCTCTTGCTACATGTTTGTATTTGAAAAGCCACGGGTAAGTGGAGGTTCAGTCTTTCTTTTTTTTTTTTTTTTGAGACGGAGTCTCTGTCTGTTGCCCAGGCTGGAGTGCAGTGGTGTAGCATGATCTCGGCTCACTGCAACCTCCGCCTCCTGGGTTCAAGGGATTCTCCTGCCTGAGCCTCCCGAGTAACTGGGATTATAGGCACCCACCACCACATCCAGCTAATTTTTTGTATTTTTAGTAGAGACAGGGTTTCACCATGTTGCCAGGCTGGTCTTGAACTCCTTACCTCAGGCAATCTGCCCGCCTTGGCCTCCCAAAGTGCTGGGATTACAGATGTGAGCCACTGCACCCGGGCCAGGTTCAGCCTTTCTTCCAGGCATCCTTTCACTTAACCCCAGAGAGGCTTTTATCACACCACGCAATTGAAAAGCTACCTTAAGTTCTCTCCCTTCACTTCTTCAGCTTTCCCATATCTTGGTATTTTGTTTGGGGATCCCTAGTTGTGGAAATACCTAGAGTAACCAGAAAACCTTTCAACTGAACATGATTTCATCTTTAAAGGACTAACTTCAGGACTGATAGCATAACAGAAAGCATATGAGGAAGAGTTAGAAACTTGTTACATCTGGTCACATTGAAACTTCAGTTGTTTTGCATTTTTTGTTGGAGTGGTGGTTAATTTTTTTCAACTAGTCTCACGTCTTAATGATTGAGGTACCAAAAGGGAATGAAGGAAATGAGCAAACTTGCAGTCAAGTCAGAGAATCATAGATGAGATACGAAAGAGGCCTTACAGCACCATTCATCCAACCTTGTTTCACAGATAAGGAAACAGAGAAGTCCACTGATTTGTGTTAAGTCACACAACTGGTCAGCGGAAATATTCATAAATAACTCTGTGTAAGACATACCCAACCATTATACCATTAAAAAAGGGAACTTTCAGTGATATGCTTCTTAGGAACATCTTTATCGTAGGTAGAAATCATACATGAAGTGGCCAGGCACAGTGGCTCATGCCTGTAATCCCAGCACTTTAGGAGGTGGGGCTGGCGGACCACTTGAGATCAGGAGTTGAGACCAGCCTGGCCAACATGGTGAAACCGTGTCTACTAAAAATACAAAAATTAGCCGGGCGTGGTGGCACGCACCTGTAATCCCACCTACTTGGGAGGCTGAGTCACGAGAATTGGTTGAACCCAAGAGGCGGAGGTTGCAGTGAGCCAAGATCACGCCACTGCATTCCTGCCTGGGCGACAGAGTGAAACTGTGTCTCAAAAAAAAAAAAGAAAACAACCAAAAAAAAAAAAAAAAAGGAAAAGAAAAATAACACGTGAAGTATTGTATTGTGTTTCAGAACTTGAATTCCCATCCCACTTTGCCTCCACGTGATCAGGGAAGACCTGCCCCCCGCCCCGCCCCAACTAGAAAGAGACTAAACATAAGCACAGTCCAAGGAAATCACACAACACCCAGGTGTTGGGGCACAGAGGTGGAGCGGTCAGGCCCTGCCCTCCATGGGGCAGGAACAGCTTGTCTGTTGTGCCTTCGCTGCTTCCTCAGTCCATACTGTCACCAGTCCAATGTGGAGGAGGCTGGAAGGAACTACCCCAACCATTTCTTCCATGTGTAGTATGATTTCATGGGAAGGATTATTCCTTTTTAGTGCATTGTTTGGCTATTGTAAGTGCTGGCTGAGTTCGAAATGCAGCATTGGCTGAATCAGTCCAGCCTCTCATTTCCCTGAATAGGTTACCAAACTCCAAATATAAGCCAATGATCAGGGGACGATAAGAGGGAAGTGACCAGATTCTACTTTGGGAGTGTAAATAGGGTAAATAGGGAGTGTAAATGTTGGATATCAGGTGCAGACTGAACTTTAACCTGCATAGGAGTTCAGAACTAGACAAGAGATTGGAAGAAGGGGGCTGTCCTTGGAAGCAGCTGGCCAGAGTATACCCCTGGAGATCTACTGGAAAACTTGGTATTAATAGAAGGGAGCTGTATAAGTAGGAGGGGATTATTCTTCACCATTTCCTTTTTTCTAGGTGTACGTGGTTGGGAATGAACCTTTAACAGTTTTGATGGATTCCCTGCTTCCAGTCCTGGGAGTGCTTTTTCTTCTCTACTGTTTTACTAAGCAGAGTGTGTCTCACATAAGGTAAACAATCAAGGGACCCTTATTTGTTTATAACAAGCTCATTCATAACTGCTTTTTCTGCCAGGTCACTTTGCCAAGAAATCTTATTATGGATTCTGGGGAAGCTGGAAAGGAAGAAGGCAATTGCCAGCCTGAAAGGATTTGCAGGGTTGGACAAAGCTGTGCCCTCTCTCCATTCTCTGTGTCAGTTTAGAGTTGCCACTCAAGGTGGCATTATGATTACCATCAAAGAGGCCATTAGGTGAGTCCACCCATCCGTTACTGTTCTCTTCAACTACCAAGATAAATTTTACCCTGCATTGCAGTGATGAAGATGAAGATGAAGCCCTGTACCAGAAGGTATCCTCTGAGCAGGGCCGGGTGGAGCATCTCGGGGACTTGCTGTCCCACTGCCAGGAATGCGGTTTGGCAGGAGACTTCTTCATCTTCTGTTTGAAAGTAAGAACTACCTGTAGTTCCTGGTCAGTGTTTCTTCACTTTTTCTTTCCTGCCATGCTTGTAGGAGTTGACTCATGTGGCCTCGGAAAATGAAACAGAGTTAAAAACTGAGCCCTTCTCCAGCAAGAGCCTCTTGGAATTAGAGCAACATCAGACTCTTCTTGTGGAAGGCCAAGAGCGGAAGCTGCTTGTCCTGCAGCTGATGGCTGTTCTGTGCGAGAGAATGTCTGAGCAGATATTCACAAACGTCACTCAGGTCAGTAGTTGCCACATTCTGGACCGCAGCCTCTCATTGATTCTCAATTCCCTTTTTTGGGTAGGTGGTGGACTTTGTAGCAGCAACATTGCAGAGAGCCTGTGCAAGCCTGGCCCATCAGGCAGAGAGCACCGTGGAATCACAGACGCTGAGCATGTCCATGGGGCTGGTGGCTGTCATGCTAGGAGGAGCTGTTCAGGTGAGTTGTAGACATGAGGCAAGCTTGAATGGTTGGGTTTGACATTTTTTATTTCATTTTGTAGTTGAAGTCAAGTGATTTTGCTGTTCTGAAGCAGTTGTTGCCTCTGTTGGAGAAGGTATCCAACACATACCCTGATCCGGTCATCCAAGAACTCGCTGTTGATCTCCGCATCACCATCTCTACCCATGGAGCCTTTGCCACTGAGGCCGTCAGCATGGCTGCCCAAAGTACACTGAACAGAAAAGATCTGGAAGGGAAAATAGAAGAGCAGCAACAAACCAGTCATGAAAGACCCACTGATGTAGCTCATAGCCACCTTGAACAACAGCAGAGCCATGAGACAGCCCCCCAGACAGGCCTGCAGTCAAATGCTCCAATCATTCCTCAAGGAGTCAATGAGCCCAGCACTACTACAAGTCAGAAATCTGGAAGCGTAACCACAGAACAGCTCCAAGAGGTTCTTTTGTCAGCTTATGACCCTCAAATTCCAACACGGGCTGCTGCCCTGCGTACTCTTTCCCACTGGATAGAGCAGAGAGAAGCAAAAGCCCTTGAGATGCAAGAGAAGCTTCTCAAGGTGAGTAGAACACACTGTAAAGACACATGGGCAATCTTATCACTGCTGTATTTTGTGGTTCCAGATATTCTTGGAAAACTTGGAACATGAAGACACTTTTGTATATCTATCTGCAATTCAGGGTAAGTCAGTCCTGGTTAAAGGACTTTAAGTAAATGAATCCTTTCTTTTTGTTTTCAACCCCAGGGGTTGCCCTGCTGTCAGACGTCTATCCTGAGAAAATCTTGCCGGACTTGTTGGCTCAATATGACAGCAGCAAAGACAAGCACACACCAGAGACCAGAATGAAAGTCGGGGAAGTCCTTATGCGAATCGTCAGGGCATTAGGTGAGTTTTCTTGTTCCATCCACCTGGAAAAGAAGGGGTTTTGATTTCTTCCTTTTTCCTATAGGAGACATGGTCTCAAAGTACCGAGAACCTTTGATCCATACCTTCCTGAGGGGAGTGAGAGATCCTGATGGTGCTCACAGGGCCAGCAGCTTGGCCAACCTTGGGGAGCTGTGCCAGAGGCTGGACTTTCTGCTGGGCTCCGTGGTCCATGAGGTACTGTATTTTGATTCCTTTCTCTAAAGCGTCTTATCAACTTCATCTTCCTTCATCCTCCTAGGTAACAGCTTGCCTGATTGCTGTGGCCAAAACAGATGGTGAAGTTCAAGTACGCAGAGCTGCCATACATGTGGTTGTGCTGCTGCTTCGGGGACTCAGCCAGAAAGCTACTGAGGTCAGTCCGTCTCTCGCCCTTTGCAATTTCTCGACAGGCGGTCATGGCTGTCTCTCTCATGCAGGTGCTGAGCGCCGTCCTCAAGGATCTCTACCACCTGCTGAAGCACGTAGTGTGTCTGGAGCCCGATGACGTGGCCAAGCTCCATGCCCAGTTGGCCCTAGAAGAGCTGGATGACATCATGAAAAACTTCCTGTTCCCTCCACAGAAGCTGGAGAAGAAGATCATGGTCCTGCCGTAGACCTGGCTCCAAGGACGTGGAGGAGGCAGGCAGGGCCAGGCACCCAGAGCCGTGCCCAGGTCTTCCAGCAGGTGGCCCTGCTGCCTCTTGAGTGCTGGCAGCATGGCTGACCCTCGGGGTGGTTTTATGGTGCAGGTCACTTGGGTCTTCAGGGTCCCTTCCGAGGGCATGTGTTCAGCACTCCCGCGTTCAGCCTGAGGGGTGTACAGTTAAGAGAAGACAGTTACAGATCTCATTAATCTACATTTTTCACTGTCCTCTAGCATTGAAAGAAGGATGTCTACCTGGTGAAAGTATATTTTAACATGACTGATGGAATTTCACTAATTGCCCACTCTCTTGGAACTTGAGGAGAAGCGGTTGGCCACCCATATGTCACCTAGCTCTATATTCTTTCAGGCTGAGATTCTTCTTCAGGAAAATGAGGAGCAGAACTGGCCACCCTTGGCTGCTCAAGAGGCATTTCAGAGTAGGAGATGCAGTTGGAGGTGGGGAGGGGAAGGAAATAGTTATCAAATAATGCAAAATGGAATAAAGTTATCTTGGATGGAAAGAACAGGGCTAAATCTGGTCCTCTGGTGTCGAGATGGAAAACTGTGGAGTTGAAGAGGCTCTGATGCCCAGAAAGGACAATCAAGCTGGTTGACTCTTCCAGAGAAGAAGGGTAAGCCCTGTATTTATCCTCCCAGGCCATTCTTCTTCACTCCTGCTGCTGTTTGCAGAGAGTTGCCCTGATTATCAGGAGAAAAGAACCACGAGCATCCAGAGAGTTTACATCCTGCCTTCTGTCCTCTGCTCCTTCAGAAAGATGAATGCCTAGACAATGGGTTCACACTGAATGCAGGCTGGAAAGAATGCATGCTGGTGGCCTAATGCCAGGGCTGTTGAAACAATTTCAGATATAGCACTGTGGTCTCCACTTTATTTCTTTATATGTTTTGGCCGCTGCATTTTGATTGCAGCTAAAAGAGATAACAGAAAGGAGATACTGGCTGGCTGCTTCATATTAGCCCTCTCTGTTGTCAACACCTTGATGAGGCCAACCCAGAGATGCTTGATCAGTCCTCAGCTTTGCAGGGCTAGGTACAGAATTTTATCACAGGATTTTATCACGCTCTCTGGGGTGACTAGATCCACAGGAACCAAAACGCAGTTTCCAAAAGCTCGAGTGACTGAAGGATCTATACACAAACATGGCTATTTGCTAGTTAACAACAGGATATTTCTCTCTGGCCAGATCACAGACATGGTTCTGAGTCAGATCTTCCTTGGTGGCATCCCTTTAAAGAGGCCATCTTATGAACAGGATCACAAGTGAGCTTAGTGAGCAGAGAGTTAGAACAAATCTAGCTAGGTGTGTTTAAGGAATATTTCCATTCAGCTAGTGTAGCTGGATTAATTTCTATTCTCCAAATCAAGGATGTCTAGAAAATGGGCATTGTGGCTTTCAAATCTAAGAAGAATCTCCTTTGGGCCAGCTGGATGTACAATAAAAATGCTTGTTTCTTGGCCTTCCTTTAACTAGACTCCACGCAACCCACTTCAGACCAGCA